TACCTGGATTTGGAGTACAGGATAAACAGACAGAAATTGGCATCTTCCTCCCCTCCTCCAAGTTTTACTGCCTAGCCCAATGCTAATAGAAAAATAACCCGAGCCACAAATGCAAGTCCCATGTATAATTTTAAATTTTCTAGTAGTTACATTAAAATATATTGTATTTAGCCCAATACAGCGTATCCAAAATATTAACACTTCAACACGTAATCAATATAAAATTATTAATGAGATATTTTGCATTCTTTTTTTTGTATGGCTTCAAAATCTGGTGTGCATTTCTCACTTATAGCTCATTTCAATTTGTATTAGCCACATTTCAAATGCTCAGCAGCCACATGTGACGAGGGAGGACACTGTTGGACAGCACAGGTCTAGACCTCAGTAGCTCTCCCTTCAGATTAATGCCATGTGAATCGAATGGGTGGTATGAAGAATGGATGCTGAGTCCTTGGAGAATCCACTTGCACTTGGGTGGTGACTGATAAGAAGCCCTAGCTGTGCCATTTCCTGATACATGACTGTTTTTGAAGTTATGGACTCAGGATCTAGAAGACTGCAAATCCCCAAATACGTCTAACACCCAAGCTCACGCCAGGACCGTGCTTCCGGGCCTGTGTGAGAACCTAAGCTATGGAACCTGTCAACTTCTAGGGCTGCAGATTCGTTGGGCCCTCACATGTGGCCCGTGGAAAGGAGGCATCACTCGAGGAAGAGGAGGGCTTCTAGAGGGGCAAGGCCACCCAACTAGGGGCTTCTTGAGGGCAGGTGCTCCAAATGGCCGCTTCCTGAGGGCAGCGGGTCCTCTTGTGGCCTCAGGCAGGGCCCTGAAACCGGCCTCACGTGTTTGCAGCGCGAACTCCTGTGCTTCCACCAAGCGCTCTCGGGGATGCGGGGGTGGTGTCAGCGCCCCGGCCCCAGCCCGCACCCCGAAGTGGCTCCAAGGCTGCAGGTGTGAGGGGCGTGCCCAGGGCTCGGCCCGCGCCGCCCCATGTGACCCGGTCCGACATGGTGTCGCCTCCTCCCGGGGCGGCGGCGGTGGCGGCTCGGGCTGGGCTCCGCGTCGGGCCGGCCCCGCGGCCGCTCATGGGCAGCCAGGGCCGCTCGGGGCCCCCCGGGAACGGCGGGCCCGGCGAGGGCGAGGGCGGAGAGGCGAGGAAGCTGCAGGAAGGGAGGGTGGCGAGGGGGAAGCGAAGGAAGGGGAAGGGGAAGGGAAAAGCGAGAGCGGGGCAAGGCGGAAGAGGAAGCGGGGCGGAAGGGAAGCCCGGGCCGCAGACGGCGAAGGAGGCAGCCGGGCCGGGGGCTGACGCGGGAGCGAGGGCATGCCCAAGGGAGGAAGCAGAGGGAGGCAGAAGCGTGGAGGAAGGGGCGAGAGGCATCGTCAAGGGAGTCGAGGGGAGCGCAGGGGCCGGGAAGGAGGCACAAGGAAGAGAGTATGGGAAGAAGGAGGAATGGAGGGTCAGGGCTAGGCGGCGGGAGGGCGCCAGGCCGGGAAGAGCACAGGGACGAGGGGGTCAGGCTTGGGCCGACATCGCGGGGACAGGGGTGGCCATGGCGGCGGCGGCCGGGGAGGAGGAGGAGGAGGAGGAGGCGGCTCGGGAGTCGGCTGCCCGCCCGGCCGCGGGGCCTGCGCTCTGGCGCCTGCCGGAGGAGCTGCTGCTGCTCATCTGCTCCTACCTGGACATGCGGGCCCTCGGCCGCCTGGCCCAGGTGTGCCGCTGGCTGCGGCGCTTCACCAGCTGCGATCTGCTCTGGCGCCGGATAGCCCGGGCCTCGCTCAACTCCGGCTTCACGCGGCTCGGCACCGACCTGTAAGCGTCCGCTCGCCCGCCCGCTCCCCGCCGTGATTGGATTATCTGTTCTGTCTGGACATAGGATGACCAGTGTCCCAGTGAAGGAACGAGTGAAGGTGTCTCAGAACTGGAGACTGGGGCGCTGCCGAGAGGGGATTCTGCTGAAGTGGAGATGCAGGCAAGTAGCCTCTTGACTTTTTAAAAGCTACTTGACTTTTAAATTTTCTTTTCCATCATTTCAGTCAGATGCCCTGGATGCAGCTAGAGGATGATTCTCTGTACATATCCCAGGCTAATTTCATCCTGGCCTACCAGTTCCGTCCAGATGGTGCCAGCTTGAATCGTCGGCCTCTGGGAGTCTTTGCTGGGCATGATGAGGACGTTTGCCACTTTGTGCTGGCCAACTCGCATATTGTTAGTGCAGGAGGGTAAGTGCTATAGGTTTCTCCTTCCACCCTTTTCTTGGGGGTCGGCTCCTTATTTCTCTCCTAGGGATGGGAAGATTGGCATTCATAAGATTCACAGCACCTTCACTGTCAAGTACTCGGCTCATGAACAGGAGGTGAACTGTGTGGATTGCAAAGGGGGCATCATTGTGAGTGGCTCCAGGGACAGGACGGCCAAGGTGAGGTGGTCTCCCCCTTACATACTATTACTGCCAACGAGAGCATCTCCTCTCCTGTTTCTAGGTGTGGCCTTTGGCCTCAGGCCGGCTGGGGCAGTGCTTACACACCATCCAGACTGAAGACCGAGTCTGGTCCATTGCTATCAGCCCATTACTCAGGTAAGGGAGACATATTTGGATGTGGTTTTGTCAGATCTGACTTTGTTCTCCTTTTGTTTGGCAGCTCTTTTGTGACAGGGACGGCTTGTTGCGGGCACTTCTCACCCCTGAGAATCTGGGACCTCAACAGGTAAGAGATTCATGAGCCCATGCTGGCTTCCAAGCAGCCTCTCACTCCGTCCTTCCCTTCCCAGTGGGCAGCTGATGACACACTTGGGCAGTGACTTTCCCCCAGGGGCTGGGGTGCTGGATGTCATGTATGAGTCCCCTTTCACACTGCTGTCCTGTGGCTATGACACCTATGTTCGCTACTGGGACCTCCGCACCAGCGTCCGGTGAGTGTGCTGGGCAGGGAGGACAGGTGGTGAACCTCCCTCTGCTTCTCCTCTTCCTGGACAGGAAATGTGTCATGGAGTGGGAGGAGCCCCACGACAGCACCCTGTACTGCCTGCAGACAGATGGCAACCACCTGCTGGCCACAGGTTCCTCCTACTACGGTGTTGTACGGCTGTGGGACCGGCGTCAAAGGGCCTGCCTGCACGTAAGTGTCCTGCCCACCTCTTCTCCAGCATGGCTCTTACCACTTCCTGTGCCCTCCCTTCCAGGCCTTCCCGCTGACGTCGACTCCCCTCAGCAGCCCTGTGTACTGCCTGCGTCTCACCACCAAGCATCTCTATGCTGCCCTGTCTTACAACCTCCACGTCCTGGATTTTCAAAACCCATGACCGTCAGGGCCACCCCTGCCTCTGGGCCAGGGAAACCAGCTACTCAGGGACTTCTCTTGCCTGGAGGGTGCAGTGATAGCTCCTCCTCACTGCCCCACTGTGCTCCTGGGCCTGTGACCCCAGTGCTCAGGCACCTTGCACTAGAGGCTTCTGACTCCTGGGACTTTGGAGCTTACCAGAGATGCAGTCCCTCCCAGGAACCTGTTGGAGAGGCAGGACCTGCTGCTTTAGAGTGCGGCTGAACCCGGGCCTTGCGTCCCTGTTTGGCCAGAGCAAGGATCTGGCCTGGAGAGGCCCATCCTATACCCCTTATTAGAGCCATGACAGCCTACAGAGTGAGGTGAGGTGCTCCCACCTTCCCAGATGGTTCCTTTCTGCCCCTTCCTGGAAGGAAAGGTGAGGCTGCCAATAGCCTCCTGGCACCAGCCAGACCTCACCCTTGACCAACCTCTCGGGGCTGGGGGTTCATTCCTGGGGCACTGTGGCCTGGTTTTGCTTTGAAACCAAGAAAGAGCAAAGGGAACCCAGCAGTTCTGAGTGAGTTCTGAGCCAGCCCTACCTCAGGCTGGCTGTTGAGACATGCTACAATTTTCATTTTTGTAAAAATAAAGCTTGATTGTTCACAGATCTGGTTCCTCACTGGCTGAGTAGTCCTAG